TCCCCTCCTCAAACCCCTCCCCGTTTCCCACACCCTGGACCCCTCGCTCCGTCTCGGCCCCGCCCCAAGCCCAGCTAGGTCTCGGCCCCTGAGCCCAGCCCCAACCGGCCTCCCAGTCCCTGGGTCCCTCCCAACACCGGCCCCTCCCTAAGCTCCGCCTCCCAGGGCCCGCCTCCTGAGCGCAGCCCAGCCCGGACTCGGCCCCGCCTCCCGGGCACTGGGCCCCTCCCCAAGTGGGCCCGTCCTAAGCTTCGCCTCCCAGAGTCCGCGCACCGCCTGGCCATGTTCTACGACATAGTCAACGCCCCGCCCCTGCCCCGCCTCCTGAGCCCTTCTCTGGGCCTGGCCTTAGCCCCGCCCTAAGACCTGTCTCCTGGGCTCTGCTCTGGGTCCCGCCTCCTGAATCCAATGGCGTTTATCCGCGCCCTAATGCCCGCCTCCAGGACTCTTATCCTGCCCCCACGCAAGGCACCGCCTCCAGGACGCCACCAACCTGGACGCTTCCGAAGCCCAGCTTCCAGGATCGCCCTATCCTGGCCCTGCCCCAGGAACCGCCAACCTGGACTCTACCCAGGACCTGCCCCGATGTCGCTTATCCTGGCCCTACCCCAGGCCCCGCCCTCCTAACGCTCATCTTGGCCCCGCCCTAGAGTCCGCCCCCAGGACGCACCTCCTGACCCTATCCCCAGGCCCCGCCCCCTCTCTGCCCCCGCGCTCTGCCCTCGGCCCGCCCCCTCTTCAGTCCAGGCCCGGCTTCCTCCAGGTCTCCCGGCAACGGCTGCGGCCTCGCCCACGTTATGGCGCCCGAGGAGAACGCGGGGACCGAACTCTTGCTGCAGGGTTTTGAGCGCCGCTTCCTGGCGGTGCGCACACTGCGCTCCTTCCCCTGGCAGGTGGGCGGCGGGGCGAGCGGAGAGGCCCGCGGGGGTCGCGGGAGTCCAGGGGCAGACGGGATGGGTCTCCGTGCTGAAACCCCCGGCGCTCCGGCCACGTGAGTTCCTGGGCTCTCCTCGGTCAGGGCCGCGAGACCCGGTCCCCGTCCCTGGGGCCTGGCCAGAGTCGCTCGCACCCCTTCTGCCCCGCGAGCTGGCGGCGGAAGCTGGGGGCGTCTCCACCGCCTTAGGGGGTAGACGCGCGCTCCGTGTGGGGTACGGTTCACGATCATTTTCACGACTTTTTAAAGGCAGTAATCGTTCTGGTCACTGGGACACAGCTGCACTCGCCCATTCTAAAAAGTCAGCGCCCTCAGGCCCGCGGGTAACCACCTCCTCCTGAGCGCGGTGACCAGGTCACAGGCTGTCCCTCGTGCCTCAGTGTTCTCATCTGTATGTCGAGCACTGCACAGAATCGGCTCATGCGCTGAGGCTTTCACGCCTGTGATGGAAGAGACAGAGAAGGGGGTGGCCTCTCCTCTCCCTGGGGACCTGCCATTCTCAGCACAGGCACATGGCAGGCAGCAGCCTCCCTTCTGCCAGCAGAGGGGCTTAATGCACCCCGTTCCATTTGTAATTCATGTGCATTGAGCTCACTGGATGAGTCAGTTGGGATATATATTCCTCCCTGGGTCTGCCCCATTTTATGGGGTGTTGCTTAATCATTTGTGTTATTCCATTGACATAAAATATTTAGCACTCAGAGATCATTTCTGGTCAGGAGAAATGTGTGCATTTTTAACCCAAAATAGAAACCTTCATAAAAGCATCATAGGTCTCCATTCAATATTGACTATAATTGTTCACATGCCCACACTGAATGCTAACTTGGGCTCACCCTCAACACCCACCAGGTGGGTACTATTATTATCACTCACATTTGACCAGAGGGATTGTTTGATTAGGGTGAAGTAGTTGAGAGTTCAGACCCAGGAGACAGCCTGCCTGCTTCGAATCCTGGCCCAACCCCTGGCCCTGTGTGACCTTGGGCAAGTGACTGTATCTCTCTGTGCTATTGTTTTCTTATTAATAAAATGGGGGATATAATGATACCTACCTCTTAGGGTTGTTCTCAGCGTTGAGTACAAATGCCTGCGGATCAGTGCCTGGCTCATGGTAAATGCATGTCGGTGTTAGCTAGTGTTTTCTTCAGTCTCAAAATGTTTAATAAATGCCTTCCGTGAGCCAGGCACCATGGATCGGCAGTACCCATGATAGATGAGGCTCTGCTTGCATGGGAGAGACAGAGAATAAATGAATAAACAAGAAAAGACCAGATGAGAGTGGCTTTAAAGCCAATAAAACAGGGAAATGGTGAATGGAGCAACTGGGGAGAACTGTCACCAAAGTCAGGGAATCAGGGAAGCCTTCCCCAAAGAGGTGGCATTTGAACTGGGACCTGAGTGGTGAAGCAGCCAGCCATGGGAAGGGTTTGGGGAACAAGATATGCAAAGGCCCTGTTGTGGAAATAAGCCAGCTGTGGTTGAGGAACAACAGCAAGGCAGCCAGTGTGGCTGGAGTGGAGTGAGCAGGGTGGGCCAGTGGTGAGGGAGAACAGGCCAGAGAGGGGGATTAGCAGCAGGCCTTGTAGGGCCTTTTATGGCATAGAAGGAGCTCTGAAGCAATGAAGTGCCTTGCCATGTGTCACATACCAGCCGAGACAGTCTGCCTAACTCGGGAGCCAAAGCTCACTGCTGGGCTTGAGGCCCCTGTAAGAGGACAATGTAACCCAGGCTGGTATGGGCACATTCTGCATTTCCACTTAAACTCAGATGGCAAGCCCATCAAACCTTGGTGCCATGGCTGCCCTGGTAATTCCTGGCTGACCAGTGTAACCAGGGAGCTGGCCCATGACCTGGGTGGCAGCTGAGTAGCCAGGACTAATGCGACCAAGAGTCAGCCTTCTTCCTGTGACTCATCCAGGTGCACCCTGCGACATCTGAAGGTCAGGCTTTCAGCCGCTGTGGCTTCCACTTCCAACTGGCTCCACGTCCCCAGGGAGGGATCACATAGAGCTTTGCCAACACATTCTATTGCGTGTTTAATGTTCCTGTGAATGGGCCCTTGAGATTTCTCTCTCTCCCATCCACACAGAGCTTAGAGGCAAAGTTAAGAGACTCATCAGATTCTGAGCTGCTGCGGGATATTTTGCAGAAGGTAAGAATCCCAGAGTCCCTGGGACTCATGATTCAAGCAACCAACGTTCTGTCCTTTGCCGTAGACTGTGAGGCATCCTGTGTGTGTGAAGCACCCGCCGTCAGTCAAGTATGCCTGGTGCTTTCTCTCAGAACTCATCAAAAAGGTCAGTTATAGGCAGTGTCCGCCCAGTAGCTGTTCCCTACCAAGTGGAATAATTTTTTTTTTAGAGACAAGATCTCTGTTGCCCAGGCTGTCCTCGAACTCCTGGGCTCAAGCAGTCCTCCCACGTCAGCCTTTAGAGTAGCTGGAACTATTCGACACACACCACCACGCCCAACGAAGTGAGTATTTTATATACCAGCTGGCCGGTATTACACCATTCCATCCCAAATCTCCCCTCCAAACTTGGTGAAAATCATCTGGCCATTTTTACAGATTAGAACGAAAGCAAACAAGCTCTCACTCTGTCTGCCCCCAGCACGAGGCTGTCCACACGGAGCCTTTGGACAAACTGTACGAGGTGCTCACGGAGACTCTGATGGCCAAGGAGTCCACCCAGGGCCACCGGAGCTATTTGCTGGTATGAGAAAGGCACCCTCCTCCCCCTCACAGCCCAGATACCCTTCCTGCACAGACAAAGTGAAAACGTGGGTGTGGGTTCAAATCCTGACTCACCCATTCTGCAGTCTTAGACATGAGGTCCATTAACCTTCTTTAGCCTCAGTTTCCCTGTCTGTAAATCAAGCACTTCAACAACAACAGCATGTCTCGTGGGGTTGTTGGGCATTTGTCCAATAGGTGACACACACTACCTGCTTCACAAGGACCTGGTGCCCAGTCCTCAAAGAATACTTGACAGGGCTGGACATGGTCTCTCATGCCTGTAATCCCAGCACTTTGGGAGGCCAAGGCGGGTGGATCTGAGGTCAGGAGTTCGAGACCAGCCTGGCCAATATGGTGAAACCCTGTCTCTACTAAAAATACAAAAATTAGGCCAGGCGTGGTGGCTCATGTCTGTAATCCCAGCACATTGGGAGGCTGAGGCAAGGGGATCACCTGAGGTCAGGAGTTTGAGACCAGCTTGGCCAACATGGTGAAAATCCATCTTTACTAAAAATACAAAAATTAACGGGGTGTGGTAGTGGGCGCCTGTAATCCCAGTTACTCGGGAGGCTGAGGCAGGAGAATCTCTTGAACCCGGGAGGTGGAGGTTGTAGTGAGCCGAGATCGTGCTATTGCACTCCGGCCTCGGCAACGAGAGTGAATCTGTGTCTCAAAAAAAAGTACAAAAATTAGCTAGACATGGTGGCACACGCCTGTAGTCACAGCTACCTGGGCAGGTGAGGCAGGAGAATTGCTTGAACCCAGGAGGCAGATGTTGCAGTAAGCCAAGATCGTGCCACTGACTCCAGCCTGGGTGACAGAGCTCAAAAAAAAAAAAAAAATGAGATAAAACATAGATACAGAAAACCACAAAGGAAAAACATAGCATATTGAATCATCACAAGGCAGCCACCTCTTCATAGCCACACCTGGCCCCTGGCCACCACTGACCTGTGCTCCATCGCCAGAATTCCGTTGTCTCAGGAATGTTCAATAGATGGAATCCTGTGTGGCCTGAGATGAGTGTCTTTCATGCCGCGTGACACCCTTGAGGCCCGTGCAACTGTTGGTATGTCAACAGTTAGCTGCTTCTCATTGCTGAGTGGCGATTGGTCCTGTCATGGTTTATTCAGCCATGTGGTGGATGGCTACTTGTCTTCTAAGCCACTTGCCTTCTGATCGCTGGACTGACTCTCTCGCCCTCTCTTGGTGCAGTCCTCAGGAGGCTCAGTCACACTCTCCAAGAGCACAGCCATCATCTCCCACGGTACCACAGGCCTGGTCACATGGGATGCCGCCCTCTACCTTGCAGAATGGGCCATCGAGAACCCGGCAGCCTTCATTAACAGGTGACCTTGGGGCACAGGGCAGGGCACCGAGGCAGGCTTACCCTGGTGCAGTCGAAAACACGGTCCCCTTTCCTCCCGCCAGGACTGTCCTAGAGCTTGGCAGTGGTGCCGGCCTCACAGGCCTTGCCATCTGCAAGATGTGCCGCCCCCGGGCATACATCTTCAGCGACCCTCACAGCCGGGTCCTCGAGCAGCTCCGAGGGAATGTCCTTCTCAATGGCCTCTCATTAGAGGCAGACATCACTGGCAACTTAGACAGCCCCAGGGTGACAGTGGCCCAGCTGGACTGGGACGTAGCAATGGTCCATCAGCTCTCTGCCTTCCAGCCAGATGTTGTCATTGCAGCAGGTAATGCCCAGCCCCGGGCATCCTGTGCAGGCTCCCTTTCAGTAACCTGAAACTTTCACCGTAGACGTGCTGTATTGCCCAGAAGCCATCGTGTCGCTGGTCGGGGTCCTGCAGAGGCTGGCTGCCTGCCGGGAGCACAAGCGGGCTCCTGAGGTCTACGTGGCCTTTACCGTCCGCAACCCAGAGACGTGCCAGCTGTTCACCACCGAGCTAGGTGAACCCCCACGCCCACCCGGGCCTACATGGTGCCCGAGCTGTCCCTGCAGGACTCCAGTGGAAGTGAAAGAACTGGGCGCTGGGGAAAAGCTAGGATGCTCCACACTCCCACACTATGCGGGGAACTCGGGCAGAGGCCGGTGAGCAGGGTGGGCTCGGGGCGTGGGGGGCTCCGCCATCCTCAAACACGTGCTTTGTTTCCAGGCCGGGATGGGATCAGATGGGAAGCGGAAGCTCATCATGACCAGAAACTGTTTCCCTATGGAGAGCACTTGGAGATGGCAATGCTGAACCTCACACTGTAGGACTCACACATGACTCCAAAGGGATTGTGAGAATCAAGTCACTCTCGTGGGAAGAATTTTTATATGGGAAAGTGGATAAAACTTTCATTGGACTGGAATGTTTGGAGATTATTAAACTCCAAATCAGGAATCAAAACTGCCCTCTAATAAGACATTAGCTGTCTAGGCGTGTGGGTGCCCCCTTTCTGCCAGCAGTTCTGGTTCTCAAGAAAATCATCATAAATCAGACATGAAAATTCTAGCTCCAAAAATAGCATTTTCTTTCTGCAAATAAAAACGTGTGTATCAAGGATGACGTTCCCCCAACGTGGACACACTCGGTTCCTCAGAAAGCCAAGCCCGCTGCAGCTGCCACATCCCTGGACACACTCGGTTCCTCACAAAGCCAAGCCCGCTGCAGCTGCCACATCCCTGGACACACTCGGTTCCTCACAAAGCCAAGCCCGCTGCAGCTGCCACATCCCTGGACACACTCGGTTCCTCACAAAGCCAAGCCCGCTGCAGCTGCCACATCCCAGGGCTTATGGTGCAGCAGGCGCTTTTTTCAAGACAGGAATGAAAGTGTTAGGAACACGGCAGAAAGGTGACACCTGGAGACCAAATGCAGGATGAGGAGTACTGCAGAGGTCACAGGGAAGTCACAGAACAGTAATACGCTAGCAGGGGCATGGGGCATGAAGAACAGAAGACAGGAAGCATTTCAGAGACTCCAAAGAAGAAATCAGGGCCAACCACAGCTTCCCGGGTCATTCACCAGGTGACACCACTGCCGTCATTTCAGCTTCTGGCCACTGGGAGGCGCTGCTCGAAAGGCTTTGCCCTGAGACTCCAAGAAGCTGCGGGAAGGACAGCAGGGGCCCTGGGGTTTTAGCCTCTGGCCCAGGAGTTATGTGTCCATAACCAAAGGGAGCACAGTCTGCACCCAGCTCTCATCCCATCAGAGCTGCTGAGACTCTTGCAGGTTCTTCCAGAACTGGCTTAGCTTGCCTGCAGGATCAGAAAAGTTTGAGAAAAGCATCTGCAAAATGCTAAAGAGCAGAGCTTAACTCATTGCCTGTCCCCACCCCATCCCAGGTCACCACTTGGATGACCCCAGGTCCCCGACCCAACAACAACCCCTCCCAAGTCCCTAACTCCCTCACTTGGACTTGAGACCCTTCACAACCCCCCTCACTTGGACTTGAGACCCTTCACAACCCAGCAGCGCTCCACTTCCAACTTGACATCATGCTTTCTGGAAACTTCCCCGTATGTCCCACTTTCCCACACTTGGTGCCCTGGAGCACCTTCCGGCCTCTACATGCTGTACGTTCCCCTGTGAGCACCCTCCTCTCGGCCTCTGGCCAACACAGTCCCACCCATCTGTGGGTAACAAGGGGGTGTGGGTGTTCTTTTCAGCCTTGCTAAACTGTCTGAATCAAGGATCACAAACTACAGCCTGCAGGCCAAATCCAGCCCACAGCCTGTGTTTGTAAATAAAGCTTTGTTGGAACAAAGCCACACCCCTTAATCTACAGATGATCTGTGGCTAC